GCTCCTAGGAGTTGGCCTGCTTCTTGTTCCTTCCTAGAAGCTGGAGTCACATTACTGGACCGGAAAAGGCTCCTAGTATCTAAACCAACGAAGAAGGCCCTTCTTTCACAGCCCCCCCGCACTTTGGAGACTCCCACAACTTTACCTCCACACTAGTTTGCCCCCCGACCCAGGCCCTCGACACTCCCCACGCAGGGCTCCCAGGATTCGGGGATGGGCAGGGCTCGGGTCCTGGTCCCTCCAAGTGGGGGCTGCCTCTCCAGAGTGGACAGGGGACCCGCGGAGGGGGTGTCTTATCCCGGACGGGAGGGAGACGCTGCCTCCTGGACCAGGTACTGGGACCCACGGGCCCACCCCCAGTTGCGTCACCCGGCCCACCGCCCCCTGAGACATCACAATCTGGGGGCCGGGACCCGCGCCTCATCACAGCCGGTTTGTAACCAAACAATCCAACCTACAAACACCCCGGAAAGAAAAAAAACACAAGCTGGCCTGACCCAGCCTCCCGCCCCTGCCCCGCCCCGCCCCGCCCCTCGCCCCTCGCCCCTCGCTCCTCAGGGCCCCCGCCCCCGCACGGGGGAGTGAGAGCGAGCCCGCCGCCCCGCACCCGCCGCCCCGCGCTCGCTCGCGCCAGCCCGCGGCGGGGGCGGCCCCGACCGCGCCGCCCGCCCCTCCCCGCCCCGCCCCGCCCCGCCCGCGCCCGCGCCCCGCCCGCGCCCGCCGCGACTCCAGCTCCGCGGCGCCCTCGCCGGGTGCGTGCCGCTCGCGCGCCCGCCAGCCAGGCTCTCCGCGCCCGCCGCCCGCGCCGCGCTGGCCCGGGCTCTCCCGCCCGCGCTTCATGGCTGCACACGAGTGGGACTGGTTCCAACGCGAGGAGCTCATCGGGCAGATTAGCGACATCCGAGTGCAGAACCTGCAAGGTAACGCAGCCCAGGCTCGCCCCGGGATGGCTGGGCGCTCGGGGGGCCCGGGGCGCCGCTCCGACACTTGGCAACTCCCCCGCGCCGCCCCCGCTCGCCGGCCGCTCGTTGTTCCTGTCACTTGCCTCGAGGTGGGAGGCTGGGGTTGGATACCCGCCCCCAAGCCCCAGGGCGGCCAGCCGCGGCCAGGTTTACAGTTGCCCAGGGGGTGGGGCGCCACACGTGTGTGTGTTGTGGGGCGAGGGCTCGCATTTTCATTAGGGGGACGTCACCACCCCCTCCAGTCACCGCTGCGAGTTTGGAGAAGTTTGTACGTGGGCTCTTGGGGGCGGTGGCCCAGGTTAGGGAGGGGAGGAGACAGTGCGACTCTGTGTGTGTGTGTGTGTGTGTGTGTGTGTGTGTGTGTGAGTTCGCGCACTTCCTAAGTACCTTCGAGGCAAGGGGAATTGAATGGTGGGCGGCGCTTCAGGGGGTGAGTTGGGGAAAGCGGGGCCAGGGGTGCGGTCTCCCAGCTGATGGTATGTCTTTGTTTTCAGTTGAGAGGGAAAATGTGCAGAAGAGGACCTTTACACGATGGATAAATCTACATCTAGAAAAGGTAATGGCGCACTTGGGTGTTTGCTAAGTGATAATTGGCTACTTTCTTCCCTTCTCTTTCAAAGTGCAACCCACCTCTAGAAGTTAAAGATTTATTCGTCGATATACAAGATGGCAAAATCCTAATGGCTTTGTTAGAAGTCCTGTCTGGGCGGAATCTGGTACGTATGTTACAGAAGGGTCAGAAAGAAAGATGTGCTTGTTTTGTTCTGTTCTGTTTTATAGCTGCACGAATACAAATCCTCGTCGCATCGTATTTTTCGGTTGAACAACATAGCGAAAGCACTTAAGTTTTTGGAAGATAGCAATGTAAGTGTTTGAAGCTCATCCTGCTAACACAATCGCTTTAAGTTCATAAATTGCTTCCCTCCAGGTAAAACTGGTTAGCATTGATGCAGCAGAAATAGCAGATGGCAACCCTTCTTTGGTTCTTGGGCTGATATGGAACATAATCCTCTTCTTCCAGGTAAGATCATTTCTTTTCCAAAACACACAATCTGCTGGGGTCTGAAATGCCATTTTCCTTCCAGATTAAGGAGCTCACAGGCAACCTCAGCAGAAACTCTCCATCTTCCAGCTTGTCCCCTGGCTCAGGGGGCACAGACTCAGACTCATCCTTCCCACCCACACCCACTGCAGAGAGGAGCGTGGCAATATCGGTGAAAGACCAGAGGAAGGCTATCAAGGCCCTGTTGGCGTGGGTGCAGAGGAAAACGAGAAAGTAAGCCGCAGCCCCTCTCCCCACACTACTTCCATCCTGGCCGCCGCTGCTGTTTTTCCTTCAGGTATGGCGTGGCGGTGCAGGACTTTGCGGGCAGTTGGAGGAGTGGGCTGGCTTTCCTGGCGGTGATCAAGGCCATTGACCCCAGCCTGGTGGACATGAAACAGGCCCTGGAAAATTCCACACGAGAAAATCTAGAGAAGGCTTTCAGCATCGCACAGGATGCCCTGCACATCCCCAGGCTCCTGGAGCCAGAAGGTAGCAGTGGTTCTCTCTTTCTTTCTAATAATTCTCCTGCTAATTCCTGTGTCTCTCTCGACAGACATCATGGTTGACACACCAGACGAGCAGTCTATCATGACTTACGTGGCACAGTTTCTAGAACGTTTTCCGGAGTTGGAAGCCGTATGTTTGCTTTTCTTACCTTTAATTCCGACTTTTGTTTGTTTGTTTTTGTTTTTTTTTGCAGGAAGATATTTTCGATTCAGATAAAGAAGTTCCTATCGAATCCACTTTTGTTCGCATCAAAGAAACTCCTTCTGAACAGGAGAGCAAAGTCTTCGTTCTGACTGAAAATGGGGAGCGTACCTACACTGTTAACCATGAAACCAGCCACCCACCACCCTCCAAAGTCTTTGTCTGTGACAAGCCCGAGAGCATGAAGGAATTCCGCCTGGATGGTGTTTCCAGCCATGCGCTGTCAGACAGCTCCACCGAGTTCATGCACCAGATTATTGACCAGGTCCTGCAAGGGGGCCCAGGTAAGACCAGCGACATCAGTGAGCCATCTCCAGAATCCTCCATTTTATCATCCAGAAAGGAGAACGGGAGGTCCAACTCTTTGCCGATCAAGAAAACAGTTCACTTTGAGGCTGACACCTACAAGGATCCTTTCTGCAGTAAGAACCTGTCCCTTTGCTTTGAAGGGAGCCCAAGAGTGGCAAAGGAATCATTGAGGCAGGATGGACATGTCTTGGCAGTTGAGGTTGCTGAGGAAAAGGAACAGAAACAGGAATCCTCGAAGATTCCAGAATCCTCCTCTGACAAGGTCGCTGGTGACATTTTTTTGGTGGAGGGCACAAACAATAATTCTCAGTCTTCTTCCTGTAATGGTGCTTTAGAGAGTACAGCCCGCCACGATGAAGAAAGTCACTCTCTTTCACCCCCAGGAGAAAATACTGTGATGGCCGATTCCTTCCAGATCAAGGTTAACCTGATGACTGTAGAAGCTTTAGAGGAGGGAGACTATTTTGAAGCCATCCCATTAAAAGCCTCAAAATTTAACAGCGACCTAATAGATTTTGCTTCTACCAGCCAGGCTTTCAACAAAGTTCCTTCACCTCATGAGACAAAACCTGACGAGGATGCTGAGGCTTTTGAGAATCATGCTGAAAAACTAGGTAAAAGGAGTATTAAATCTGCTCACAAAAAGAAGGATTCGCCAGAGCCTCAAGTTAAGATGGACAAACATGAACCTCATCAGGACTCCGGAGAAGAAGCTGAAGGCTGTCCTTCAGCCCCAGAAGAGACACCAGTGGATAAAAAGCCAGAGGTGCATGAAAAGGCCAAGAGAAAGTCCACCCGTCCTCATTATGAGGAAGAGGGAGAAGACGATGACCTCCAGGGTGTGGGCGAGGAATTATCTTCCAGCCCCCCAAGCAGCTGTGTCAGCTTGGAGACCCTTGGGAGTCACAGCGAAGAAGGCCTGGATTTCAAGCCCTCCCCACCCCTCTCAAAGGTTTCCGTCATTCCCCACGACCTCTTCTATTTCCCACACTATGAGGTTCCCCTGGCTGCAGTTTTGGAGGCTTATGTAGAAGACCCGGAGGATCTAAAAAATGAAGAAATGGATCTCGAAGAGCCAGAGGGCTATATGCCAGACCTGGACTCCAGGGAGGAGGAGGCCGATGGCTCTCAGAGCAGCTCCAGTTCCTCGGTGCCAGGAGAGAGCCTCCCCAGTGCCAGCGACCAGGTGCTGTATCTCAGCAGGGGTGGTGTGGGTACCACACCAGCCTCAGAACCCGCTCCACTGGCCCCCCATGAGGACCACCAGCAAAGGGAGACCAAAGAGAATGACCCCATGGACAGCCATCAGGTACTCAACCGTGGGATTTGGGAACCCTGGGTACTGACTTGGATTTGGTTGTTCTGTCTTTCAGTCCCAGGAATCCCCAAACCTGGAAAACATAGCAAACCCCCTAGAAGAAAATGTAACGAAAGAATCAATCAGTAGTAAAAAAAAGGAAAAAAGGAAACATGTGGACCACGTAGAAAGTTCACTATTTGTAGCACCAGGAAGTGTTCAATCCTCAGATGACCTAGAAGAAGACAGTAGCGACTACAGCATTCCTTCCAGGTATTTTATTCATCTCTTTTCACCCGTAAGGTGTACCAATTCAAAACATGTGTTTGTTTTTCAGGACTAGTCACAGTGACTCCAGCATTTACCTTCGACGACATACTCATAGGTCTTCGGAATCGGTTAGTATGTGAATTTCTTCTCTTTCCGCACGGCGGGGGCTTTTGTTTATAAATTTCACTGTAGGATCATTTTAGCTATGTTCAGTTGAGGAACGCAGCAGATCTGGATGACAGAAGAAACCGAATATTAACCAGGTTGGTGGCTTTACTTCAGGTTTTGTGGGGGTTGACGCCTGTCCATTCTCTGTTGCCACTGCAGGTACAGTACTCAGAAGCTTACTGAGCTGATTTTACAGTTTTATGGCATCAGAGCAGACATGAAGAGGGAAAGCAAACATGCCAGGATGTCTATGAAAGTATTTCTTGCTGTCGGAGAACTGTTGGCCTGCTGCGTTTCCTCTGTGTTTCTTCTGTAGGAAGGCCAACAGCTCAGGAGAAGCCATGTCACTGGGGAGCCACAGCCCGCAGAGTGACTCCCTGACACAGCTTGTCCAGCAGCCGGATATGATGTATTTTATTCTCTTCCTGTGGCTCCTGGTGTACTGCTTGCTGCTCTTCCCACAACTGGATGTTAGCAGGCTCTGATACGTGTGTCTGGATAATAAAAAAGACAGGACCCTGACCAGGGGCGGGGTTACTTCATTTTATTTTGGGTTCTGGGTGGGGCACTTCTACAGACAGTTGAGGACCTCCGAGGAAACTTAGACCCCCTTTCTCGCTATTGTGGTTTTTTTTTTTTTTTCAGGTTTCCTTTTTTTTCTGGACAACCTGAGCATGCTTTTTTCTTTGGCTGTGTACTCAAAACTCAGGCATGCAGCTGGATCCGTAGGTGGGGTTTTGTCCTTGTGTGCCTTGCTGGGTTGGATAGGGAGCATTGTTAGTGATCATTAGCCCGCCTGGATCTTAGCACACCCCACATTGCAGGTTCACACGCTGGATGAACTTGAGTTTCTTACCTCTCAGATGAAGGGCTGCTTAATGAGAAAGAGGGTGGGCACCCCAGGCCAAGCCCCAGCTGGGGAGAGAGCTGCCACGTTTTCCTCCAAGCGTGGGTGTTTGAGAGAAGGTGCTGGGGTCCATGCACCTGTCGCAGTCCGGTAACTGGTTGCATTCACTAGGGGAAATCCGAGCAGCCAGCTCTGTGTAAGCACATCCAGGAATGGCAGAATCCAGGGAGGAAGGTGAAAGCTGTGTTGAGAGCCACTGTGTGCTCTTTTTCACCCTGTTTTTTTTGTTGTTTTTTTGTTTTGTTTTTTGTTTGAGGGGAGATAACACTTGAAATTCAGTTTTCCATTGATTGGATTGAGATAGAACCATGATTTTCAAACCAGATCGCCAGGGCCCAGCAGGGCCATATAAAAGCCATGAGGAGTGGCTGGGCTGGAATCAGCTCCCAGCAGTGCTGGAGCTGGGTGGTGGGGTAGCTTCCTGCCCACTAAAGCTTTGGTGCACACCTCCCTCAGAATGCATGTCTTGGAACGGGCATTCTTTGTGGTCACTTGTAATGGGTTTCTTGAAGAGGCTTTCTGGACAGCACTCCGGGAGCAGGCCAGCACAGGAGGTTTGTGAAAGAAGAGAGGCATCTCTAGCACCCCTGCCCCCAGTCTTCCTCAGCCCCAGGCTCCCTCTGCTCTCTCCTCCCTGCCAAGACTCAGGTCCGTGGTGAGTCTCTGCATTGGTTCCTCCTCCCCTTGCTCTCCCCTTCAGAAAGCATGTACCAGGCAACCCTTATAAAATCACAAATGAGTCAGGAGGGGACTCAGTGAGCATCTTGTCTAGCTGGACCCAGAGAGACAGAGCAGCTTGACCAAGATCATATAGCCGACCAGGGGCAGACTTGCAGTGAGCACACAGGCACCTGATGCCCTGTCCAGAGCTGTCACCCCTTGTAGGAAACTTCCACTGGGCACACCAATGTCCTGAGAAAAAGATAAAATGACTAGATTAAAATGTCCACATTCAAGCAAAACCAAAAAGTTTAGACCAACTATCGACATTTGTTTTGTTCTTGTATTTTTCCCATGAGGAATTCTTACTCACCTTCAAGCTCATCCCCAATTCCTTCTGAAATACCCTTGACAGCTGCAACAGCTTGTCATTTGACATACCAGCGTCGCTCTTACTCCAGGAATCACGTTTCTTTCTTTGCTAGCCAAGGACTTGCTCATTTCAAGCAGTGGGTTTCAAGTTTACAGAATTCCAGCATGGCCAGAAGAATTTACATAGCACATCTGAGTCGATGACAGCCAAAATCTGGCCTCTAAACCAGTCTGATTATAGTCTGTCTCCCCTCCTGAAAGAATTTCAGCCTTCCAACCAGAAAGCTGCTGGGAGCTTGGAGTGATTCCATCTGGAAGGCCAAGAGCCCCATGGAAAATGAGCTAATTAATGAGCTCCCTGGCATCAATGAAAGCTCAAAGGTACAGATAATAAAGATTATGTGATAGTTTATAACTCTGGGCACCATGCAGTCCTTGCCTAAATTAGATGCTCGAAGAGCCTGGGAAGAGCCAACCCAAATGTGAATCATTTCATTTTATGGGTCTAGACCTTGTTCAGAAAAACCTCTGCAAGATACTTCTCTCACCTATTACAACTTGTAATATTGTTTAAAACATCTACTGGCAAGATGCCTGAAAGTCATTTGGTTCAGGTTGGCAGTCAACTGATATTTTGCAAAGGAAAAAAAAATCTCATTTGAGTATAGGCTTCTATGGAAGAAGCTGGATATAGAAAATGGATGTGGAAGTCTGCAGGACAAACCACCCCATTGCTTGTAAATTTTTTTTAAATTAAAAGAAATACAATAAGGCTTTTAACAAGAACTAGCAGTCCCCTAAGTCTCGCTGCTTAGAAGTAACCACTTTCAACTCTCTTATGTTTGCATTTCTACATAACGTGCTTACACTTTATTTTTTAATTTAGAAACATCTACTGGCTTGCTGTCACAGTAGAGGAGGATTTCACTCTTACCATACCGTGCTTTGGTTTTCCAGTATAGCTAGATCACATCATTTAGTACATTTCTATTAGGTGTTGACATTACCTGGAGCACTTAAGGATTGTTGACTCCCAAGCCCAGCAGTGTGTTATGGTTACATGTCCTTTCTCCTCCAAATGTCCCCATTAATTTGCTATTCTCTCTCTTTACTTTTTTTTTTTTTTTGGTGTGGCACATTCTTTAATAACTTCCTGAGGAAGAGAACATGGGAAGTAAATATGGTTGTAAATATTTTGAGATTTTTGCATGACTTAAGATGTCTGTATTCTGCCCTTAACAGAAATGTGGCTGAGCATAGAATGACAGGTGGAAAATAATACCCTCCCCTAGCCCCTCCCAAGCGTGCTGGTTGAGATTTCTGATGCCATTCTGATTCCCGTACCTTTATATGTGACTTAGGTTTTTTTATCCACCCTTCCTGGAAACATTTAAGATCTCTTTATTCTTGGTGTTCTGAACTGTCATGATGGTGTTGTATCCCGGGTGTTAAACCTTGTGCTGGGCCTTCATGGGAAATTTCTTAAATTTTCTTGTGATTATTTACATTCTTTCTTTCTGGACCACCTATTATTTCAATGTTGGACCCTCCCCTACACCCAGGCTGATGCTCTAATATTTTTTATCTTTTCTATTTTTCGTCTATGTTTCTGATCTGCTTTCAGGAAGAATTATTCATTTTTATCTTCCCAATCTGAATGTTTTATTGAATTTTTATTTTCCAAGTTAATAAAACCTTTGGTTATTATCCTGTCTTTGTTTTACAGTGTCCTGCTCTTGATGCGTGGATGCAGATTTTGTCTCTCTGTGGACGTTAATGATTGTGGTCTGAGGGGAAGTCTTTTCTGCTCCCTGTGTTGCCCTCATTTTCTCTGAGTTCTCTTTATTTTGGTGGTCTCAGTCTCTATCTTTCACGTTGTGAATTTTTCTCAAATATATGGTGATCCTATGGATCTGTTCATGTTTTAAGAGTGAGGCATCCAAAAGCTGATTGGAAGTTGTGTGTGCCAACTGGTGAGCTTTTCCACTAGGGTCACCAGGTGGGCACCTGGACTCATCATTGGAGAACACTGCCTGTCAGTATTTGCACGTGTTTTCTCTGGGGCTCATTCTGTTTCTTGAGAGATATTCCCACTACTCTCCTTCCTGGGAAACGGGCATACACAGGGCTTTTAGCCTATGCTGAGTACTCATGTGGTTTCAAAAATGGTGTCCCATCTGGGCAGAAGTCCCCATGAGCACTTGGCTTGACTGGCAAAGGACACCTTTTGCCCCTTCCTCCAGACATACCCAGCTCTGAGCTTGGACAATGCTCGAGGAACAATGAAAAGGCTAGATTTTAACTCCTAATTGCCCTCTTTAGCCAAGTGCCTCTGTGCAATGCACAACTGTAGGACCATATCCAGAGACCCTGGTCTATACTCAGTGTGCCCGAGTCCTGACCGCTGAGCAGGCAGCCTCATCACCCGTGAGTATTTAGACTTTCATTAAGTTGCTTCAACCTTTGCTGTGCCTGGTGTCCCTGAGTTGGAGCTGCTCTGATTTCTCCATGGAGTAGGAGCACAGTGGTCATCTGGCTGCATGGGAAGGACAGGGGACCTCAGAGCCAATAAATGCCCTGGTCTTCAGCCCCATGTCTCACCCCATCCCTCCTATTCCAATCCCCAAGCCTCTCCTGGAGGCCACAGGGCATCTCTGCTGACCACTCTGTGGCCTCCCCTCTGCAGGCATGTGGTTTTAGGATCCCCCTCCCTGCTCACTTTTCCATCAGTTCCATTCCTGCATAAATAGGTTGCTAGCTCTTGCTTACTGTTCTCTTCTGTATTCTGTGTTCATGGTTGTATTAATATAACTTTCATTCCTCTGCTCCTATTTTCATGGGGTTTCATGAGGGAAGAAACAGGCTCATGTGTTCAGTATACCATCTTGATCCATAAACCCCATTTGAGTTATCTCACAGGTTGCTTAGGGGGCTTGCTGCTCTGACTGGTTTGTGAACGTGCCCTGAGTCCAGCTGGGACTGCAGCAACATCCATCCTGTTGAGCTGTGGTCTGCTAAGTGATTTTGTGTAATGCTGTGCCAAGTGCAGGAGAGGGATACATAGCATGGCTAAGCTCTGCTTGAATGCCATGATTAGTTATTACCTTCCTTCCTTCCCCCTGGTTTTGCTGCCTATTGTCAGTAAATGATCTTAGATCTCCTGCCTCCCCAAAGATATAGTCTATGTGGTGGTCTGGGTTCTAGGTTTTCTTTACCACCCTTGCTTCACTTAAGAAACAGAAAACTGGCTAGGCACAGTAGTGGCTCACACCTATAATCCCAGCCCTTTGGGAGGCCAAGGCAGGAGGATCGCTTGAGGCCAGGAATTCAAGACCAGCCTGCACAACATAGCAAGACTCCATCTCTACAAAAAGTTAAATTTAAATTAGTGGTGGCATACACTTATAGTCCCAGCTACTCAGGAGGATGAGGCAGGAGAATTGTTTGAGCCCATGACTTTGAGGTTACTGTGAGCTATGATCCTGCTATTTTACTCCACCTGAGTGACAGAGCGAGACGCTGTCTCAAAAATAAAGAAACAAGTAGTCCACACAGGTGTTTGCCAGCAAACAAACAGCGCGGATTCTCTGTTGAACGTGGCCAACATTGCCTCGTCGAAGTTTGTATCTTGCCATAGTTGATGATCAGGTGGTCGGGGCTTCCTGGTCAGACCTGACCTTTGTGGGGAGATGTTCTCCCACCAAGGCTCAGAAGCAGGACACTCTTGCTGCCCCTCGGGCAGCCACCCAGAACATGGGCGTCTCCATTTCTGAGGTTCAGCATAGTTCCCCCCACCCTCTTCCCATGCAGTGCATGCCTGCTCTTTATCAGGATGGAACAGAGGGAAGGCAGAGGCACTGGGGGCAGCCTGTGTTGTTGATCTCTGTAAGTCACAGACTGTTCGAAAACCTCAGGAATTATGTAAGCGTTCAGTGCCTCATTTAAGAGATGAAAAACTGAAGATTAGAAAGAGGAAACGACTAGTCGCCCTGCTAGTTGATGACCTCCAGATAGCCATCTTCATTCCCAGTTAAGTTTACTACAAAACCACAGCCTCAGCTGCTGAAGCTAACCTCCCTACCCACCATCGCTAGGGACTCAGAACACCATGGAGCTCATCTCTCCAACAAAAGTCAGAATTAGCAAGTACAGATGTGTCTTACGAAAATGTCAGAATCCATCATGGCTGCTTTGGTGAGGAGCTGTTCTCCTTCCGTGGTCATGCCATTGGAAGGCAGTTGTATGACAAGAATGCTTTCACATGAGCTCCGATTTTCTTAACTCTCCAGAAGGACTTCAGAAGCCTCTGGAGTTTTGAGACACGGCCTCTCTCTCCCTTCTGCTTGGAGACACCTTCCTGGGGGTCTCCACTGCATTCCCCGCCGGTATTCCTCTGTGGAGCCTTGCGCCCTCAGGTCCCAGAAATGGGCTGTGTGGGAGCTTCCAGTCAGCCTGGTATCTCGGGACCTTCTCAGCCAGGAAATGAGACTGCACAAAGCCCTGTGAGGCCCAGCTGTGTTATTTCTCCTTCCCCGACATTGCATAATCACTGCTGACACAGCATTTGGGGAAGATTTAACGTCTTGGGCCAGCAGCTGCCATCTGGAACCATCACCACATAGCAGGTTGTTCTGTCCCATCCAACTGATGAGGGGGCTGCCCTAATGACAAGGTCCAGGACCTGGGTTGGGTGGTGGAAGGCTGGGAGCTGGAGTGGGCATTATTGTGCTTCTGTGCTGAAAATTGCTATGGCTCTTTTCCCCTAACAGCCAGCGTGGGAGAACCAAACATGAGACACAAGCATCCCCTTGAGCTCCACAGATCTTGCGCCTTGCTCTCATCAGGCATTTCCTTGGAAAACAGCAGTCAGCAGCTCATGGAAGTGAGCCCGGTGCACAGACTTTGCATGGACTTTGCACAGGTTCCATTTCCATCGTGTGCAGACACCTGTATCTTTGGGCTCCACGTGAGCACCTGCCCTCTTCACTCTGATTTTTTTTTTAAGAGACAGCATCTTACTCTGTCACCGAGGCTGGAGTACAGTGGTGTGATCACAGCTCACTGCAGCCTGAAACTCCTGGGCTCAGGCAATCCTCCTGCCTCAGCCTCCCAAGTAGCTGGTAGTACAGGTGCATGCCACCACGCCCACCTAATTTTTTTATCTTTTATAGATACAGGTCTCACTGTTGCTCAGGCTGGTCTCGAACTCCTGGCCTCAAGTGATCCTCCTGCCTTGGCCTACCAAAATGCTGGGATTATAGGCATGAACCACTGTGCCTGGCCTTCACTCTGATTTTTCTTAAGAGTCCTACAGGACCTTCAGGTCTTGTCACTTCTCTACCATTGTGTGTGAGACAGGGCATGGGGTGAGCTTGGTCAGGTGTGGGTCAAAAGCCTGGAGACTCAGAGCTGCTGGTTCCCCAAGAGCCCACAAAAGTTATCAGAGTTTCTGAGCTGAGTGTTCTGCAGTTGCCAGACCCCACAATGCTGGGAATACTGGCTTCTTTGTGTTTAGAACTTGTTCTGAGAACCTTGATGAGAACACATCAAGCAAGCAGTTCCTCCCAGCCAGGGCTGGAGCAACATGCCAAAAAACATTCTTGTCTATGGGAAAAAGACAACCAGTATTTTGTACTGTTTGACCAAGTTGTTTTTAAATATACACATGCCTCAACAATCCACGGCCTCAATCGCACTGCTAATTTGTTTAAATCCCTGACACTCAGATGTCAAGAATAGCTTCATCTAGCAGTGTTCTCTTTAAAGGAACCCTTTTTTTTGTTTTCATTTTAATCACTGCCTTCTTCTCTGGGAGGTATTGTGGGCTAGAGAAAGAAGTCAGGTTTGGGAGTCAGCCAGATTTAGATTGGAGTCCCAGCTCTGTCACCAGATCTCTGGGTGATCTTGGCAAACTAACTTCTGAGCTTCTGTGCATTATAGGCATTCAGCACATATTTGTTGGATGAAAAATACTTTTCTTGAAAGTTTATGAAGTTGTAGGATGCCCAGCAGCCCCCTTTTCTCTATTTCCTTCCTCTTGAAGCAAGCGTTGACTATACCTCTTTCCCTAACCCTTAGTGTACCATAGCTTCTTCCAACCTCTCTCCAATCCATTACTTTTTTCTGAGCTACCCTGTCTCAAATCTAACTCAGGCCTTTTTGCAAGAGGAAGTTTAAGCCATTGTTTACTCATTAACTCACTTGACCCTTAGAACAATCGTGGGAGGTGTTTATTTCGGAAAGGAAGCTAAAGCACAGGACAGAAAAATAAGGTCATAGCGTGAACTAGTAAGTAGCAGAACTGGGAACATAGGACTGTTATTTTCAAACACTCTAAACTTCACTGCAGTTGCAAATTTGCAACCAAAATGGCCGCCTTGAAAGGGTCTTTTGCAGTAAAATCTCAGTGTCCAACATCAAAGACAGTTCTTCAGGGCCTCCAATTAACTATACATCCTGCCCCCAGCTGCTCATCTCTGCACCTCTAACACGTACTTCACAGAGTAGGAAATTGGGCTTTCTCCTTCAAAAAGAAAAGTAGAGAAGGCCTGAGGGCAGTGTAATTAAAATGGAGAAGTAGAGACCACGAATTACTTGGATGAATTCATAACTGGTTGGTCTCTGAGGCAGGGATTATTATTTTTCCTGTATTTTAAGCTTAAAAGTAGTGATTTTTGCATTGTTACAAAAAACAAAATAGCAAAATATCATTTGATACTTGTATTCTGTTTGCAATAGCTACCACTTCCTTTAGCCCCAGCAAAAATCAATAGGTGTGTATTCTCTACAAGCCCATGCTGTGCCAGAATGCCAGTATTGCTAAATGTCATGCAAGGATTTAGACACTTTTTTAAAGGAAACTCTGGGAGTGCCTGTTGTCTGGAGAGTTGACATTGTCCAAAGCAGGCCAACACTGGTATGGGTATGGAGAACCCACGTCCTAGCTGTGGCTCACCTGCAGATGCCTTGAATTTACCTCTCTGGGTTGGAAGTGGGAAGACTTCTTTTAAAAGTCCTTTCTAAGTTTAAAAATCCAAAGGTTACGAAGGTAGTTTTTATTTATCTCAATAAGTGGCCTATTTGCTTAAAGCAAGTGTACCTCTGTATATCAGCCCAAAGCTTAGGGCAGTGCTTCTTGGCTTTAGTATCTGAGAAAGGTGCCTTTGGGAAGAGTTTGGTCAGACAGAAGGTAGTCTGAATCTTAAAGGTTTCAGATGAATGTTTGAAGTAGAACCTGGGAAATCTGCTTCCTAGGGCTGTTAGAAGGAAATTGGTCTCCTTAAATTACGTCAGCATCTGAGGCAGTTTCCTAAGGGAATTTCTTTTAAATTCAAAAGTTCAACTGCAGGAATAAATAGCTGTACAGGACTAGATCTTCCCATCCCTCATCTTTTCCCCTTCCCCGAGTAACGACTCAAAAAGGCTTCTGAAATTCTACTCAGAATCGGAGCCGTTTGCATTCCAACAAGGATCCCTTAAGCCAAATGCTGGTGTGTTTGTGTAGAATGTCCCTGGGGTAGGGGCGGTAGCTGTGGGGAGGGAATGTGGTGCAGGGGACACCTGCCCTCTGCCCTTGAAATTGCACCATAAGATGCTGCCTATGTCACTCACAGTGGTGCTGATACTATCCGCCAAAGACAAATTGTGAACACGGAAAAATGGTCGTTCCCTACTGTACATCCTCAGGACAGACTTAACTAAACTTGGAGACAGGAGATTGTTCAGACCATATTGTAGTGGGTGGTGATCATTGTTTTATTTTGGGGGAGTCTGGTCTATTGAGCAGATTGAATGTTTCCTTATTGTGCAGGGCTTAATTGACTATGTCTGAAAGTTTTTACTGAGAGCTCTAAGAAAACTATTGAGGAAAATGAAATGTTATTTTGTAGTACAAGGATTATTTTTGTCTATTTAGGATATACATAGCTGTAGCTTTGTAAAAAAAAAGATCTTTATAAACAATATATGAATGTGCCGTCTTATTTATTGATTACTGTAAATTAAGATATAAATGGCTATTTGAATAATTTATACCTGTGGGAATTAACTGGAGTATTTGTTATTTGACTGTTTTCTATTAAGGAATATTAGGCTTGGTGCTATGATGAATGATCTTGTAAAATCATGTGTATTCTTAAGAAAATTTTTGAATATAAATTTCTTGAACTGACGATTTCGTTGATGATACTTATTTTCATGTGT